CTATTGTGTGTATGTGAGAGCACATTGGTGAGGCTGCCCATGCATGCCACTGTGGACAAAGACAGATGCGATCGTGTGTGTGTGGGGACTGCGTATATGTTTTTGTCAGTGTGTGTGACCACGAGTCAGCTGGGTATGTGTGCTTGTGGGTATCAGGTGCATGGCTGTGCGTACATGTGTGCGTAAGAGTCGGTGCATTTGTGTTTCAGCGCGGCTAAGGCCCTGACTGAGATGCTGTGTGTGCGGGGGTGGGTGTGACTGAATGCGGGCACGGGTGTCCGTCTGTTTATACGTGTGTTTGCGTGTTTGGGTGTGCAGGTGGCTCTGCGTAAGCGTCTGTGTGCAGGGGGTCGGCACATGGGGGAGGATGCCCATGGTTGGGTAACCGCAGGTCCGCTTGACCCTCTGCCACCTAGGACTGTGTCTATACGGCGTCTGGGCTACAGTGTGTTTGAGTTGCCGTGTGCGTTTCCGTTGCGGGGTGTGGGTTGCCACGGGGCAACTGCATTTTTCTGCGTCTTCATGGCCAGGGGTACAGGGGGCGTCGGGCTTTTCCTGGGGGTTTTTCTGTGTGCGTGTGTAATTATGTGCTTAGTTCACATCTTCATAGTGCGCCTTTGTGTTTTCCTGGGTATCTAACCATTGCACGTGTGCCCGGGACTTCAGCGATAAGTGTTTCGGTGTTCCTGCGTGCGGATTTGTGCTCTCCGGGGAGGTCTGCGGCCCAGGTTCGATTCCTGCGACTTGTCCTAGGCAGGCCTGTATGTGCGCGGCGGCCGCGTGCTGTACAGTGTGAGGGAACGTGTACCAAACGCTCGCGGGATACCTGTGCCCGTCTAGCCAAGAGTGCACCCGTGTGCGCGAGCGGGCTTCTGGGACGCCGCCGTGGTCGGGGGCGGCCCTGCGAGGGGAGGGGGTCACAGGGACTGGCCGGCGCCGGCCCCGTGCGCACGGAGGCGGGGGCGGGGGGCGGGGGCCGCGAGGGGGGAGGCGGTACGAAAAGGGCGGCGCGCGCGGCGGCGGCGGCAGCTCCCCGGCAGCGGCGGTGGAGAGCGCAGCGCGCAGCCCGGTGCAGCCCTGGCTTTCCCCTCGCTGCGCGCCCGCGCCCCCTTTCGCGTCCGCAACCAGAAGCCCAGTGCGGCGCCAGGAGCCGGACCCGCGCCCGCACCGCTCCCGGGACCGCGACCCCGGCCGCCCAGAGATGACCGCGACCGAAGCCCTCCTGCGCGTCCTCTTGCTCCTGCTGGCTTTCGGCCACAGCACCTATGGTGAGTTCCCCGGCGGCCCGGCTCGCGCCCCCGGGTGAATTGTATAACCTTTCTTGTACCTCAGGGGCTGAATGCTTCCCGGCCTGCAACCCCCAAAATGGATTCTGCGAGGATGACAATGTTTGCAGGTAATAGAGTGGCTCCTCAGAGGCAGCTTGTAATGTCCCCACCTTTCTCCCCCACCCATTGCAGGTGCCAGCCTGGCTGGCAGGGTCCCCTTTGTGACCAGTGCGTGACCTCTCCCGGCTGCCTTCACGGACTCTGTGGAGAACCCGGGCAGTGCATTTGCACCGACGGCTGGGACGGGGAGCTCTGTGATAGAGGTTGGCACTCGCCTTTGTTCACCTCAGCTCTGGCTAAGTTCTCGTCTTCCCCGTCACCCCGCAGATGTTCGGGCCTGCTCCTCGGCCCCCTGTGCCAACAACAGGACCTGCGTGAGCCTGGACGATGGCCTCTATGAATGCTCCTGTGCCCCCGGGTACTCGGGAAAGGACTGCCAGAAAAAGGACGGGCCCTGTGTGATCAACGGGTAAATATCCTTCCTGTGTGTGATCTAATGAAAGGCCGTTTACTATGTCCCTGTTGTGTTGCAGCTCCCCCTGCCAGCACGGAGGCACCTGCGTGGATGATGAGGGCCGGGCCTCCCATGCCTCCTGCCTGTGCCCCCCTGGCTTCTCAGGCAATTTCTGCGAGATCGTGGCCAACAGCTGCACCCCCAACCCATGCGAGAACGACGGCGTCTGCACTGACATTGGGGGCGACTTCCGCTGCCGGTGCCCAGCCGGCTTCATCGACAAGACCTGCAGCCGCCCGGTGACCAACTGCGCCAGCAGCCCGTGCCAGAACGGGGGCACCTGCCTGCAGCACACCCAGGTGAGCTACGAGTGTCTGTGCAAGCCCGAGTTCACAGGTCTCACCTGTGTCAAGAAGCGCGCGCTGAGCCCCCAGCAGGTCACCCGTCTGCCCAGCGGCTATGGGCTGGCCTACCGCCTGACCCCTGGGGTGCACGAGCTGCCGGTGCAGCAGCCGGAGCACCGCATCCTGAAGGTGTCCATGAAAGAGCTCAACAAGAAAACCCCTCTCCTCACCGAGGGCCAGGCCATCTGCTTCACCATCCTGGGCGTGCTCACCAGCCTGGTGGTGCTGGGCACTGTGGGTATCGTCTTCCTCAACAAGTGCGAGACCTGGGTGTCCAACCTGCGCTACAACCACATGCTGCGGAAGAAGAAGAACCTGCTGCTTCAGTACAACAGCGGGGAGGACCTGGCCGTCAACATCATCTTCCCCGAGAAGATCGACATGACCACCTTCAGCAAGGAGGCCGGCGACGAGGAGATCTAAGCAGCGTTCCCACAGCCCCCTCTAGATTCTTGGAGTTCCGCAGAGCTTACTATACGCGGTCTGTCCTAATCTTTGTGGTGTTCGCTATCTCTTGTGTCAAATCTGGTGAACGCTACGCTTACATATATTGTCTTTGTGCTGCTGTGTGACAAACGCAATGCAAAAACAATCCTCTTTCTCTCTCTTAATGCATGATACAGAATAATAATAAGAATTTCATCTTTAAATGAGTAAGAGAAATAAGTATGTTATTCTAAAATCTAAACTCAAATGAAATTTCAAAAAAGACCAAAAAAAAACAAGGCAACAGAACCAGGGCTCAGTGCCGACGCCCCTACCCTGGGGGTCTCGGCCACATGGTCCTCGTGAAACCGTTACGAGTGCTGTACATGACCACCCACTGTGCAAAGAGCTACGATTGCTTTCGTTCGTTAATTCTCACACACCACATCCGACTCGCACTCACATCCAGCTCAACATCGCTACCTTTAGATCTTTCCGATTGATTTGAGATTTAGCGGAGTGCAGCGGCTGTGTGTCAGTCAGAGAGAGCCCCAGGTTGGCTGCTGGGGGGCCGGGCCTCTGTGCCAGCCCTGCCACTAACTCGCTGTGTGATCCTTGGCGAGTCCCTATCCCAATCCTGGGCCCACTTTCTCGCCCCTCTCGAGGGAGGGGTTTGAACACCGACCACCATGGTCCTCTCTGGCTCTAAAACTCTGAATTAGGAACGAGGGGGTATGAACCAAAACACTTCCTGACCCCAACAATTGGGATCTGATGAAGACGAATTCTCATCCTGGGATCCGAAAGGTTTTGGCCTATCCTGGATGAACGCTTGATGTTGAAATTTATCCTAACTGTGTTTCTCAAAGTGGGGAGCCTCCTGGCCCACTTCCCTTTTGGGAAAAAATAGCCCCTTTGAGTCATAATGTGCCATCTGGAGTTGCCACTTAGGCAGCCAGCCCTCCCCCACCCCTCTTTGCCCACCCAGAACCCCAACACTATACCTGCCTCTACCCTATAGAGACATCCCTTGAGACTTGAATGTACTTTGAGCCGCAAGTGCCCCTGGCAGAATCTGAGCAGCAACACAGCCCTCACCAAGGTTTTCACAGGGATTAGTGGAAATTGTCACTTGTGGGGCGCTTACTAGTTTTGTGGCAAATGTGGTCCAAGACCTGGCCCACACAGCCATGGGTTTACATTTGTGTTGCTGAGTTAATAATCCTCAGATCTCAAAAGACCTAGCCAGCTTCTGAATTTTGAATTTGACTTTTTTTTTTTTTTTAACAAAGAGCATCTATCTTTTTTGCAAAAATAGAAAGAAATGGGACAGAGCTCTGTTTAGCTTTTCAGCTTTTGGGGTTGGACAGCTAAACAGCCCTTGGGTACCAGATAGGAATATTTTGCTTCTTAGATTATTTGGATAAGAATCTATACTCTTAGCTTTATTGAGCATTGCCTGCCGTGTTTACCTTGCTCCAGGTGTTTATTTCTAAGTCATCATCACCTTCGTCATCTACAGTCAGTCACATCAGTCACCCACACACAACTCACAGTCACCCATCCATTGGTCACCTGCGCCATCGTCATGACACAATATCGACCTCATCACCTCATCGTCCTCCAGCCACTACCCAAGCCCCCTCATCCTGACTCAAAGCCCGACCAGCATCTGCCCAAACTCCCAACACCCCACTCTCCCCACCAAGCCATTGGTCTCCTCACTCCCGGTCCTTTGTCATCCTGATTCCAAGCCCCGCCCCACCCTCACCGCCTCCTCCGCATCATCTGCACTCTGCAGAGCCCCTCCTACCCGCCTCTGTCCCCACCAGGCCCCTCCCTACCGTCAGCCCTGAGTCCCACAGCACGCGTCCCCAGCCCCTCCCAGCCTCACCCCAAAAACCCTGTCACCCCACCGACCACCATCATCACTGGCAAGCCCCTTCCCCTTCTCCAGCTCCCGTCCCCACTACCCCTCCCGTCCCCCAATCCTTCCCCTCCTGTTAGCCCACCCCTCCTTTCCTATCACCCCCACCTTTCCCTTCCCATTCTCCCCACCCTTCCCCTCCGATCCCACCACCCTTCCCTTCCGATCCCCGTCATCCTTCCCCTCTGATCCCCCACCCTTCCCCTCCTGTCCTCCCCAGCCCTCCCTTCCTATCACCCTCACCCTTCCCCTCCCGTTCTCCCCACCCTTCCCCTCCTGTCTCCACCAGCCCTCCCTTCCTATCACCCCCACCCTTCTCCTCCCTTCCCTCACCCCAAACCCCTGGGTCCTCCACCCCAATCTCTGACAACCGCCCCAAGTCCCTCTTCCTTCCCCACGAAGTCATTCATAAGTCACCATCTCATCTCATTTTGAGTTTGTTTTAAGAAATAAAAAAATTAAAAAGACAAAAAAAAGAATTGTTGGCATGTGTCAGGCGGGCGTCTGGTACCCTGCCTGGCCTCTCTCAGCGTGAGACCTGGACTGAGCCTGCTAACGATTCTGTTCCTCAGTTTCCCCAAATAGAAAATTCTAAGATTGGTCAGATGATCAAATTATCTATGTTTTCGATCTTGATGCTATAGAGAACAGCCATGTTCCCCTGATAACAAGAAAAAGACGTCCCACGGTCGAGGTATCCTTGACCAACTCCCCATCCATTCATTTGTTCACCGTCCACAACCCATCTGATCAGGAAGCATTTCCAGGCACCTGCGGAGCACTAGGCAGTGTGCGGAAGCTGCAGGGCAGGCAGGACGAGGGGGCAGTCTGGAGGGGGGTGGACACACAGCTGTCCCCAGGGAGCCCAGCGCGGTGCCGGTCACATGCCGTGGGAGTGGAGGGTCTTGAGCAGACGCCTCCCTTGGAGAAGAGCCACCATCTCACCTTCCCACGCAACAAATTATCTATTACCAGCACCCGATGAGGCCGTCCCTCCCAAATTCCACAGTGCCCACCACTCGCACTACCCCCCCCGTGCCACAGAAGCAGTGTCAGCAGCCTCGCCACGGTCTTCACGTCATGCAGAAATGGTCATTCCATGTTCTATGGCCACCAGATTCTGCTGAGAGTGTCGGGATCCTTGACTGCCCAGCCACACCTTGTGTGTGTCTGGTGTAGTGTGTAGTTTACGAAACAAACGGAAAAGCTCAAAGACAGCGATCCAAGACATGATCAGCAATTTGGTCCCAAATTAGGAGAGGAGGAAGAGGAGTATCAATTTTGTCACCAAAATGTTAAAAAAAATGTCCTTGGCGCTCTTTTTAGCTTTCCCGTTTACTACCAGTCCAGACATGCAAAAAAACCTTGTTTATTGAAAAATAAACAACAAGGGCTAGACTTGTGTCTGCGTCTTTGATTTTGCGTGTGCC